TGCACTTCTCTAAAAGGCTGCACTTTCCGTGAGCACTTTTCGTGGTACAATCCACATGACCCACTTTCTCCCCTGGGGGACGTTGGTTCAGAGGTTGGTAGCACTTGGGGAGAGTATCTTAACACAGTTTCTTGACAGCAGCTCTGGAACTTAGTATTTCTGCCCCGAGTTTTGCCACACTGAGACTTTGAGTAGCTCCTGGTGGACTCAACCCTGTTCAACTCAGAGACGGGCCTCCTCTCACTGATGCAAAGCTTTAAGGCTTCTCTGACTGTTCTGAAACTCTTCGTATTCTTGTCAAGTCTAAAGAGACTGAAGAAAAGATTTAAATACTAATAAAAATCAGTAGATAATTTCTGTAGGTTCTGCTGGAGGAATACAAACTGTTTGGTGTTTTAAATTTAAGTGTAGAAATTGTAGAATGTGGAATTAGCACAGATCCTTCCTGGCTTTCTGTTTCACTTGATCATTTAGCCCAGACCACCCAGGATGTTTTCCAAAATGTTCCACAGGCGTGTCCCGCTGGATCCATTTGTCCTTGTCACTTGGAGAAAGGCCAGTCCCTGTGACGGGGCAGCCCTCTCTGTCCCTCGGTCAGCTCGTGTGAATCCTGGGACCTCTTCCGGTCGGCTCTGCCCGCTGTTCTGGGGTCGACTGCCACGACTTTTGATTCAAGAAGCTTCCTCCAGGCGGGAGCGGCTATTTTTCCTAAATGAGAATTGTTACATTGCAAATTGTTGAATAAAATATTTTGCGCTCCTTCAAGCACCTTCACCTGTGGTTCCCTTTGGTTTGCTGGAAGCGAGTGAGTGCAGGTGTCCGCAGGCCTCGGCGCTGTCCTGGACCGCACCCAGGTCCTCTCCGGGGACCTGCACCTGCCTCGCTGGGACCTGCCGGACTGCGGGGCTGCCGGGTTGGGAGGGGCGTGGGAGACCCGTCCGGGTCCGGTGCGGCGCAGTCCTCCGGCCGCCAGGGGCCGCTGTGGGCGGGGCCGGGGCGCGGGGCGGGGACCGGGCGCGGCCCCGCGGCGGCGGTTGCTGGGTCCCGGCCGGGCTGACTCCGCTTCTGGGCGGCCGGGCCTCCGCGAGTACCGGGTCGACTTCGGAGTCTGCGAGCCCAGCCAGGGGTGCCCGCTTCCCACCCCTCTCCCCGAGCGGCGTCCCCGTCGGGGTCGAACCTCCCCCGCGACAGGCGCCCAGCCGCCTGTTCCCCCAGGCCTTGCCTGCGGACCGCCCTGGGAACGGCGTCTGGGAGCCCCGAGGGGCTGGCGGGACTCGGGGCCCGGGCCATGCGGCAGCCGCCCCCGCCCCTCCGCGACCATCCCCGGCCCAAGCGGGAGCCGCAGCGGCGTTTCTGCTCCTCGCTGCGCCGGCGACCCCGGACCCGGCACCCGTGACCCCTCGCGCTGCCTGCGGCCTCGCGCCGAGGCCTGCCCCGGGAGAGACCGTCCATGCCGTCCAAGGCGGAGAATCTGCGGCCCTCCGAGCCGGCCCCGCAGCCGCCGGAAGGGAGGACGCTCCAAGGACAGCTTCCCGGCGCTCCGCCGGCCCAGCGCGCGGGGTCCCCACCCGATGCTCCGGGCTCCGAGAGCCCCGCGCTTGCCTGCAGCACTCCGGCCACGCCCAGCGGCGAGGACCCGCCAGCCCGAGCAGCACCCATCGCCCCGCGGCCCCCCGCCAGGCCTCGACTGGAGCGAGCCCTGTCCCTGGACGACAAGGGCTGGAGGAGGAGGCGTTTTCGAGGCAGCCAGGAGGACCTGGAAGCCCGGAATGGGACCAGTCCCTCCAGGGGCTCAGTGCAGAGCGAGGGCCCCGGGGCCCCCGCCCACAGCTGCTCCCCGCCCTGCCTGAGCACCTCCTTGCAGGAAATCCCCAAGTCCCGCGGGGTCCTGAGCAGTGAGAGAGGGAGCCCGTCCTCGGGGGGTAACCCTCTCTCTGGGGTGGCCAGCAGCTCCCCGAACCTCCCGCACAGAGACGCCGCCGTGGCGGGGAGCTCGCCCAGGCTGCCCAGCCTGCTGCCCCCGCGCCCACCGCCTGCCCTGAGCCTGGACATCGCCTCCGACTCCCTGAGGACAGCAAACAAGGTCGACTCGGATCTTGCAGACTACAAGCTCCGCGCGCAGCCGCTCCTGGTGCGGGCCCACAGCAGCCTGGGCCCCGGCCGGCCGCGGAGCCCCCTGGCCTGCGACGACTGTTCCCTTCGCTCGGCCAAATCCTCCTTCAGCCTCCTGGCGCCCATCCGCAGCAAGGACGTCCGCAGCAGGTAGGGAGGGCCTGGCGGGTGCAGCGCCCGCGCTGGCCCTGAGCTTGGGGTCCTCCCGTCACAGGAGTTACCTGGAGGGCAGCCTCCTGGCCAGCGGGGCCCTGTTGGGGGCGGATGAGCTGGCCCGCTACTTCCCAGACCGGAACGTGGCACTCTTCGTGGCCACCTGGAACATGCAGGGCCAGAAGGTGAGTGGCTGTGGGTGGTGCTGGGCGGGGAAGAGCCGGCCCACCACATGCTCCCTCCTTCCAGGAGCTCCCGCCCAGCCTGGACGAGTTCCTGCTCCCAGCCGAGGCCGACTATGCCCAGGACCTGTATGTCATCGGGGTCCAGGAGGGCTGTTCTGACAGGTAGGGCGGCTGCAGGCCCTGCAGTGCCTGCCTCCCCCAGCCGGCCGTGCTTCCTCCTCTGCAGGCGGGAGTGGGAGACTCGTCTGCAGGAGACGCTGGGCCCGCACTATGTGCTGCTGTCCTCGGCGGCCCACGGCGTGCTCTACATGTCGCTCTTCATCCGCAGGGACCTCATCTGGTTCTGCTCAGGTGGGCGCGGCTGGAGGGGTGGGCGCGGCTGGCACAGGTGAGCTGAGGGCTGCCCCTCCCACAGAGGTGGAGTGCTCCACGGTGACCACACGCATCGTGTCTCAGATCAAGACCAAGGGGGCCTTGGGCATCAGCTTCACCTTTTTTGGCACTTCCTTCCTCTTCATCACGTCCCACTTCACCTGTAAGTTGCTTGGTGCCCGCACCGCAGGTGCTCTGTGGTCCCTACCCCATTTCTGTTCCCACAGCAGGTGACGGGAAGGTGGCGGAGCGGCTGCTGGACTACACCAGGACTGTACAAGCCCTGGTCCTGCCCAGAAATGTGCCCGACACCAACCCCTATCGCTCCAGCGCAGGTGAGGGCGTCCACGCTGCGTGTGGGTGGTGCCCTGTGCCCACACATGGCCCACTGTGCCGCAGCGGACGTCACCACCCGCTTCGATGAGGTGTTCTGGTTTGGAGACTTCAACTTCCGCCTGAGTGGCGGGCGCACAGTCGTGGACGCCCTCCTGTGCCAGGGCCTGGTGGTGGACGTGCCGGCGCTGCTGCAGCACGACCAGCTCATCCGGGAGATGCGGAAAGGTGAGGGCCTGGGGGGGCGGGCATGGAGGGAGCTGAGCCAGTCCGAGTGCCCATCCTGTGGCAGGGTCCATCTTCAAGGGCTTCCAGGAGCCGGACATCCACTTCCTCCCATCATACAAGTTTGACATCGGGAAGGACACGTACGACAGCACCTCCAAGCAGAGGACGCCCTCATACACGGTGAGGCCTGCCCACCGCTGCGGTGCAGAGTGCTGGACCTCCTGCCTCTGCAATCTTCCCAAAGGACCGCGTCTTGTACAGAAGCCGCCACAAGGGTGACATCTGTCCTGTGAGCTACTCTTCCTGCCCCGGGATCAAGACGTCCGACCACCGCCCTGTGTATGGCCTCTTCCGGGTGAAAGTGAGGCCGGGGCGAGACAAGTCAGTGTTCTCCCGCTCACCTTCCCCCTTGGGTGCCCTCCTAACGCCCCCTCCTCCTCCACAGCATTCCGTTGGCAGCTGGCAAATTTGATAGAGAACTGTACTTACTAGGAATTAAAAGACGGATTTCGAAGGAGATTCAGAGGCAGCAAGCACTACAGAGTCAGAACTCCAGCACCATCTGCTCCGTTTCTTGAAGTTTGCTGAACGAGGACTCACAGCTGCAACGTGGGGTGATTGTATTGATCAAAACCCACTGGGAAGGACAAAGAGTTTGCCGCCTTTCGGGGATCCGAGGGACTGTGGCGACCGTGCCTCTGTGCCAGCGTCCCAGGAAGGAAGCCAACCCTGAGCGAGCCTGTCCTCTGTGGCAGGTCCACACGGTGTGGGTGGGCAGGGCTTGGACCCCCGTCTCCATGGCAGGTCCATACAGCATGGGTGGCAGGGTTTGGACCCGCCCAGCAGCACCACGGACCCCAGCCACTCTCGGGGGCAGACGTCAGAATCCGTTCCTGAGCAGCTCCTGTGCCCTGGGGGCAGTCACAGAGCCCCCCAACACCCCCGTGCTCTGCACCAGCCTCTCCCTCCACACCCGAAGCAGGCGTCCATCTGTGTCCTCCTGGCAGCCCCTCAAACACACACCACCCCATGTCACACGGGTATCCAGAGCAAGGCTGGATCTGGGCTAGGTGACCCCTGGGGCCTCAGACCTCTGAGTGGGCCCCAGAGCCCAGCTGAGGAAGCCACACAGCCTCCAGGACGTGGCACGGTTCCCCTCCACTTGGCTGCAAGTCGCCTGCCATGGGGCGAGGAGGCCTGCACCCCAGTATAAGGGCCTCCCCAGCTGAGTAAGAAGCTGCTTCCCCTCCTCTCATAGGCCAAGCCTATTGTGTGAAACCATCTCATGGTCTTGGTGACGTAGACCATTTTTGAAACCGTCTCATGGTCTTGGTGACGTAGACCGTTTGCTTCTTTAACTCCAGCCGCGGAATGACATTAGTGGAACCGGGCTAGGGAACTGCTGGAAGTTCAGGATGCCACCACCTTGAACACCTAGGCCAGGGATCCCCACCATGTCCCGGGTTTCTTTCTTCGAGAGTATAGAACCGTTCATTCTTGCTTTGTGTCCCATTCCATCTCTTGAAAAAATGTAGTCTTTGAATGTGTGAAAATCTAGGGACATTCAATCTAGTCTTTTAAATTATTTTTCCATATTTATATTTTTAAATAAATGCATATATTGAGTCTTAAAATCTCTTTCTGGCCAAAGACTGAAACCTGGAAG